TAAGTCAGTGCGGACTGGGCTGTTCATGCAGGAGGTGCAACCCAGTGGGCGGGATGTGGCGACATCAGGCAGGCCACCAGGGTGCTTGGAAGCAGGGGCAGGCTGGGGTCTACCTACAATGGAGATGCAGCAGGGAGACCGACAGAGGTGGCGCTGGACCTCAGGCTCAGTGTTCACTTCTGTGCCTCAGTGACTTCATTTGCAAATATAGTAACCACAAAGGCTGCAGCAATGCCTGTTGGCAACTGTCTTCTCTATCACATGATGTTCTGGAACACTGACCTTTATTGGCAATGTTCTTGACCTTTCTCTTAGCTTTTTGCCATCCCTGTGGGCTCTCTTCATGATAACATCTGTGTCCATCCTGTTCTTCTCTCCGCTGTATATGCTTCCTTCCCTGGGTCCTTGTTTGGTACCATTTTAGCAAAGTGGTTAAGGGTTCACTCTTCGGAGCTGGCTGGGCCTGGGTGAAAATCCCAGCTCTACCATTCCCAGCCAGGTGTCTTTGGGCAAATCATTTCATGTATGCAAATCTGAGCCTCAGTTTTCCCATCTGTAAACTGGAGCAATAATCGCAGGGAGCTATTTAATAACAGCAGGTTACTTATCCTCGTAACTGGATTATGAGGACTAATTGACTTGATGGATATGAAGGGCTTAACACAATGCCTGGCACACAGTTAGTGCTGGGCTGTAGAAAGAGCAAGGGCACAGGGCAGAGAGAATGAGGAGTGGGATCCTGGACAGAGGGACATGTTGAGTCCCCTGTATCCAGCCTGCAGAGGGGGACAGTGTTGGGTGGGGCTGAAGGACTGCTGTGGTCAGCCTCCAGGTCAGGTGGTGTTGATGAGGGAGGCTCAAGGAAGGGTGTCTGCTCACTCATTTTTTTTTAAGTTTGTTGTTGTTGTTGTTGTTCTTGTTCTTGTTTTAAGAGACAGCATCCTGCTCTGTCATCCAGGCTGGAGTGCAGTGATACAATCACAGCTCACTGCAGCCTCGAACTCCTGGCCTTAAGTGATCCTACGGCCTCAGCCTCCCAAAGCATTGGGATTACGGGTGTGAGCCACTACATCTGGCCTCACTCGATTTTGTACAAAAGTCACAATCATTGCTTTTTATTCCTGAGTCATACTCCTGTTGTGCCCCATGTCTGTGGGACTACACTGACAAATAGTTTCATGCCCTCAGGAACAAGTAGCTCCATGGGTAACAAAGTAAGTGCTGCTGTAAAGGACAAAAGCAGAAATGCAGGGTAGTGTGGAGAGAATAGATGGGGAAGCTCAATGGAGATTAGGGCAATCAGGGAAGGCCTCCCAGAGGAGGTGACATTTTGGCTAAAACCTAAAGGATGAAGAAGAGTTTGCCAGCCCAAGAATGGGAAGAAAGAAGGCTCCGGGCATAGGAAACAGTGTGTGCAAAGGCCTGGAGGATCAGAGCTCGGTTTTTGTTTTGTTTTGTTTTAGGAAATGAGAGGCCAGTGTGGCTGAACCAGTGAGGGATTCAGGGAGGGATTTCCAGGTAAGGCAGGTGTGGAGCAGGCAGGGACTAGATCATGCAATGCCTTGGAGGCAGTGGGAGGATGAGGCCTCATTGCTGGGCACTGGGCAGGAAAGGAAGGAAGAGAGATAGGAGGGCAGGCCTTGTGAGTGAACCTGACCCTGCAAGTCACATGGCGAGGTGGCAGCAGCTCAGCCCCAGGGCACCCCCCGGGGAGATGCAGCTTGCCCAAGGTCCACCTCCACTGGGCAGACACCTCTGCCTGGCTGTCTCCGTTTCCCCAGAGGAGGAGCAGGAGCCACGCCTATGGTCGCATGTTGCTAACCATCTCGAGGTCAGGAAGATGCTCTGTGAGACGGAGTGGGTCAGATGCCAAAGAAAACACAAGCTTGTCAGCGGTGATGTCTCCCTGCAAAGGCAGCCGCCACCAGCTTCCTGCCGAGATGGGCCGGCTCAGCCTCACTTGCTACAGCTGGAGATGGAGAGGACCAGATGGCCCTGTTTGGCCCAGATTCCAGCCAGATTGCCAGGGAGGTGTAGGCGGAGCAGCGGGGTCGGCGCCAGGAGCAGGGATACGTGAGTGAGGAGGGCGGGAGCCACCTCTTTGCGGGAAGCTCACTCCTGTACCCTCCTATTGCAGTACGCTACTTCCTGAAGAATAAGGTCAGCCCTGATTTGTGCAATGAGGACGGACTCACAGCCCTACACCAGGTAAGGCCGGGCTCGTTGGGGCTCCAGGGCTCTGGAGCTGACTCTGCCTGTGTGTCTCTCCCAGTGCTGCATCGACAACTTTGAGGAAATTGTGAAGCTGCTCCTCTCCCATGGTGCCAATGTGAACGCCAAGGACAACGAGCTGTGGACACCTCTCCATGCTGCAGCCACCTGCGGCCACATCAACCTGGTGAAGATCCTCGTTCAGTAGTACGTGCCCCTCCCTGCCCCAGAGCAGCCTCACTTGGCCCTCACCCTGCCTCTTTCTCTGCAGTGGGGCCGACTTGCTTGCTGTCAACTCGGATGGGAACATGCCATATGACCTCTGCGAGGATGAACCCACCCTGGATGTCATCGAGACCTGCATGGCATACCAGGGTAAGGGAGGGCAGCCTGCTATGAAGTGAGCAGTGCTAAATAAATCCCCTCTTTCCCACTGCAGGCATCACCCAAGAGAAAATCAACGAGATGCGGGTGGCTCCTGAGCAGCAGATGATTGCGGACATCCACTGCATGATCGCAGCGGGCCAGGACCTGGACTGGATAGATGCCCAGGGTGCCACACTGGTGAGGAGATGGGCCAGTACCAAAACCAAGACTGAGGAATGCTCACTTCTTTCCTCTCCTCCAGCTGCACATAGCTGGAGCCAATGGATACCTGCGGGCAGCTGAGCTCCTCCTGGACCATGGAGTGCGTGTGGATGTGAAGGACTGGGATGGCTGGGAGCCCCTGCATGCAGCTGCCTTCTGGGGACAGGTAGTTCTCACCCACAGGGCTGTGGGGGAGGCGGGGGACACATGAGCTTCTTCCTGTGTTTCAGATGCAGATGGCAGAGCTATTGGTGTCCCATGGAGCTAGTCTCAGTGCAAGGACATCCATGGATGAGATGCCAATAGGTAAGTCCAGCACAATAGCTGGTGTGCACAAAGTCCCCCACAACAGACTCCTCTGCCCCTTCAGACCTGTGCGAGGAGGAAGAGTTCAAGGTCCTGCTGCTGGAGCTAAAACACAAGCATGATGTGATCATGAAGTCACAGCTGAGGCACAAGTCATCCTTGAGCCGGAGGACCTCCAGCGCAGGCAGCCGTGGGTGAGTCCGGGGCAGGGCAGCCAGGAGTCCCTTGCAGCCTCTAGGACCCACTTTGTCCTCTCAGGAAGGTGGTGCGGCGAGCCAGCCTGTCGGACAGGACCAACCTGTATAGGAAGGAGTATGAGGGAGAGGCCATCCTGTGGCAGCGGAGTGCAGCTGAGGATCAGCGGACCTCCACCTACAACGGGGACATCAGGGAGACCAGGACAGACCAAGAGAATAAGGACCCTGTGAGTGGCCTCACGCCCTGCCCTAGTGTCAGCCAGCTGGTAATGTTGTCCTTCTCACTCGCAGAACCCCAGGCTGGAGAAGCCCGTGCTACTCTCCGAATTTCCTACCAAGATCCCACGAGGTGAACTGGACATGCCTGTTGAGAATGGCCTCCGGGCTCCGGTCAGTGCCTACCAGTATGCGCTGGCCAACGGGGATGTCTGGAAGGTGCATGAGGTGCCTGACTACAGCATGGCCTATGGCAACCCTGGCGTGGCCGACGCCACCCCGCCCTGGAGCAGCTACAAGGAACAGAGCCCTCAGACGCTTCTGGAGCTGAAGCGGCAGCGGGCTGCAGCCAAGCTGCTCAGCCACCCCTTCCTTAGCACACACCTGGGCAGCAGCATGGCCAGGACGGGCGAGAGTAGCAGTGAAGGCAAGGCCCCCTTGATCGGAGGCAGAACTTCACCGTACAGCAGCAATGGGACCTCGGTATATTACACGGTCACCAGCGGAGATCCCCCACTCTTAAAGTTCAAGGCCCCCATAGAGGAGATGGAGGAGAAGGTGCATGGCTGTTGCCGTATCTCCTAGTCTCCGTGTGATGGAGGAGGGAGATGCCTGGGGAGGGGCTCCTGGAATCCAGGCCAGCCCAACAGCCCTGGCTGGGGAGGTGTCAGGGCAGCTGGGGAGAGGTGGGCTCTGCTTTTCAGAGGAACTCAGACCCCAGCCCTCAGCTGGCTGCCCATAGCATCCCATGTCCCACGTCCCGTGGTTCTGCTTCCTGCTGCATCGTCTGCCATCTGACACAAGGCCTGTCGTGGCCTCCTGGTTCACTCTGCTGTCTGATCTTGGGAGGGTGGGCTTGAGATCCCAGCTCTATTCTTGGTATAAAGGCTTCTCCGGATCAGTACATGCATGTCACATTAACACACACACACACACACATATACACACACACACAAGCTCGATCAGTGTGTGTAGGAATGACATACCTGGGCTCAGGGGAAGCAAGGGGGCTTAGAATTTGTGGGGTATTCCCAAAAGGATGGAAGTTAAGACTCAGAGTCTCATTACCACTGCCAATGTGGTTTTAGCAGGGGAGGGGACCTGCTAAGCTGAGACCCATAGTCCTGCTCAGAGTTATCCCAAAGTCTGAGCCACCAGCCACACCTGACAGGGGTGAGAAGTCCTCGCTGTGTTCAGAGGGAGCCAGGAATCTACATGGGTAGATGAGATAGACACAGACCTGCTCCCCGCAGCCTTGTTGAGAGCCACACTTCTGCCCATGCCAGGAGCCAGCTGTGTGACCATCCAGGGGTGGAGGGGGAAAACCAGGCAATTTCGTTCCTGGAATCAACCAAATCATGTTTTCCTCTTGGATGGAAGTGTCAAAGGCAGAAGGGTGTGGGAGGGGGACAAGGTCAGTATTTACCAAAGTGTATCTGATTTTAAAAATTCCTTTAGTCTGTAAAACTCCTAGAGGGAGGGAGGTAACTGAATTCACTTCTTTTTGTGGATCGTATCAAGGTCACTGGGTTTTACTGGCTGGTGCTGGGAAAATGAAGCTAAGTGAGGAGCTTCCATTGGAATGCTTTTCCAGGGAGAGAGGCCAGTTAATTTAAAAAAAACAGTCGCTAGTTAACAGCGACAGAGCCCAGCACCCTGGGGTCTTTGTGAATATCCAGACTGTTTCAGCCCAGCCCATCTCAGCCAACCCTCCTTAGACTGAGCTGTCAGAGCAAGCAATTAGGGGCCAGCCTGCCTCCACCTCCCACCCCCTTCCACCTCCATCAGTCATGTGTGCAGAGTCAGTGCTCGGGATCCCGGGCCCAGCTTTTGCCTTTTTGGGGATGCTTGGTGAGACAGATTTGCCAGTCAGCCCTTTTGAGTTCCCGCCTCACCCAGGGGCTCCCAGCCTGCACTTGCAGGAGTGGTGATGCCCCAAGTCTGCGAATCCAGGGTGCACGTGGTCAATATCCCCTCCTGCATTCAGGAGAGCCATGGTAGGGCTAGAGTTGGGTCTTGCCCAGCCCTGCAGTTTCATAGTCCCAGCCTTCCTGGTGCTGGGGAGGGAGGACTGTGAATGGCTGTTCTCCCCTCACTGCTGAGTCTCCCAGGACCCCCTTTGGAGATGCCCATGGCATGGGCACTGCCCACAGGCTCAGCCAGAACCTCTTGGTGTACCCGATAAGCTGCAGGTTATCCCTTGCTCTGTGCGCCTTTTATTTGTCCTTAAACTACCTCCTTAGAGCTCTGAAGGGGTCTCCTAGTTCCAGATTTTAATTTGGGGAACAGATCTGGGTTCTTTTTAACCCTCTTCTTTCTCAGTCTATGAGAAACTTGCCCTGAGGGGCACCTGGGCTAGGGGCTTGGGACTGGAAGACCATCCCCGCCTTGTGCCACAACTTTGGTCATGGGATCTGCTCTTTGTCATTCTTAGCCCCCTACTGTGGCCCCCATAGCCCCATAACCCAGAGAGGGAGCTGGACTTCAGGGAGCCTGAGTGATGCTTTCCCAGGAGCAGGGCAGCTGGCTGGACCAGAAAGTAGAGGGCCCATGGGAGTGACTGCACCCTTGGTGGCTGCTGGAAGGGGAGAGGTTCTCAGCATCAGGCCACCTCCACCCCAATGCCAGGATAGATGTATTCTAGAGTAGGGGTGGAGGCGGCCCAGGAGGCTGAAGACAGGTGCACAGATGCTTCCCACGACCTTGCCATTTGGGGTGGGCTCTTCAACATCTCAGGCTGTGGCTGGAACAGGACAGGATGATCTAAAACACACGTACCATTGGCTGTAAAACAGTATGAGCCCAGACTGACGCTGAAATCCCTCATGAGCCAACCTTAGCTACAAGGTAGGGAGTTCTGAGGGAAGCCGCGTGCTCCTCAGGAGAGAGCTGTTTAGGTTTTCCGATCTTTTTGCTCAGGGGCCAAACACTGAAGGCACGTACTGCCCAACCCACTGAGCGCCTGAGGCCATTCCCTCCTTTTCCGCATGCCTCCTGCCTCCTGGGCTATTCCTCTCCACCCAGAAGGCTGGGAATCCCAGCTGATTCCCTGACAGGAGCCGACTTCACACACAGGTGACTCTCAGGCATTGGCTCATGTTTTCAGCCAGGGATAAACCATCCCTTCTTGGGGCTTTAAGTCCCTGGGGAGCTTTCCCTGTAGGTCTCCTGGGTGTTGAGAGACAAGTTGGAGACCAACCTCCAATGAATGAGCCGCGGTCATTCATTAATTCACTCACGTAATTTACTGAGTAGCTGCAACATGCCAGCCTCTACGTTAGGTTCTGCGGATAAAGGAGGAATAAGACAGAGTCAGGAGAACTGTTCCTTGTGGTTTCCGTCCCTTGGGGACCACAGGCATCAGCAGTCCCATTCAAGTCACCTGAGGCAAAGTGTCTGCATCTTCGTCCAGCGACCCTTTGCTTTTCGGCTCCTAGAATCCTTAGAGTCTGAATTCCTTTAGCTGGGAACAGCTGTCATGGTCACCCCTGGATAACATTTGCCACCAAGTATAGATGCTGGATCTTGGGTTCCAGGCAGACATCATCCAGGTCCATCTGGAACTTTCAGTGATAGCTGCCTTCAGCCAGCATCTTTGGGGGACTCTATAATAGCAGCTTGAGATCAGTGTCTAGAAGACTGTTCTGCAATTTGCTGCCAAATGCATCTCAGGTTTTTAAAGTCATTGTTTCTTGCTCATGGTGGCTCATTTATTACATAGTCCCCTCACCCCACTAATGGATAATGGGAGGAAAAGTTGCTGCTTCCTTCAGCATCAAAGCCTTTCCTTGGGAATCTGCCTCCCTCCATGGCAGGGGTGGATTCGGGAGCTGGGAGTAACCAGGCAAAGTCAACCAGATGCCTAGCTCCTGCTGAGACCCAGGTCCTATGGCAGCTCCTCATTAGATTAAAGGAGACCACTTCCAAAGCAGGTGCTGCATGGCTCACCATCATATGCCCCAAACAACTGAAAGTTGGCGGTTATCACCAGACTGTGAGTTTCTGGCAAGTAGCTTGGGGAAGCTGAATAAACTCTAGGCCCAGGGCTACTAAAGACTTCAGGATAGAATTCTCCATCAAATATACAGCATAAGTAAAACTGCTCTGCACTGTTTAATCCATTTCCAAGGGGCTTAGAAAAGCTAACAAGGGTGTGTCCCCTGTCCTGCCCCACCGGTTTGCTGGCTTTGTAATAACATAAGACCATTGTGGTTGTTGGTGTCAGATACCTTCCCATCCTGAGCTCTCTCACCTACCTGCTCTCTCTCCTAGAGCAGGATACTGGGGTACTTTTAAGAAGGGTGCTCCTTTTAAGATGCCCAGAAAAGCTGTATTTAACTCTTGCTATTTGTAACTTGGGGATGGTCTCCCCTGCCCCAGGGCACATAAGAGCAAAGGCTCCAATGGTCAGTGGATGACTCTGCAAAAGTGACCCCCTGTGCCAGAAGCTATAGCCCTCTCCCCAACAGGTCTCTCTTGTTGGCCAGAGGGCCTGCTTCCCATGGGCATTGCAAGTGCCACCGTGCGGGGCCTGGCTCTGCACACCCAGGAAAAGTCTGCAGACCCCCAGCCCTCCGCAATAATTCACCAGACCAGAAGCCACTGGTGTACAGAGAACACTTAAAAAAATGTATTTTATGTGAAAAAAAATTAAAACTCTGTATACTGTATCAGCAGCTTTGTGTAAAAATGGCAATCAAGAGAGTCTAATATATTTAAAACTTTTTTAAAAAAAATCTTCGCAGATCTTTGATATCGTACTGAGGTAACTTCCACGTAGCCCCTTGCCACGCGGCACCGGTGGGCCTTGGGTCCAAAACTGTGGCTCAGCCACATCCCAAAGGGGGCACATGTCCCTGGAGTTGCTTCCAGCTGCCAAGGCCTGTGACAGAATTCGCTGTTAAGAGTTTTTAATTAAAATTATTAAATTCCTTTTAATAACACCTGCTAGTGTGAGTGATTATTGCTGTGAGCT